TTCATTTTGTTCTGTACTAAGAAAAATTCTTCTGCCTTGGGATCCTGTTGATCTATGACCTTACCCCCAACCCTGTGCTCTCTGAAACATGTGCTGTGTCCACTCAGGGTTAAATGGATTAAGGGCGGTGCAAGATGTGCTTTGTTAAACAGACGCTTGAAGGCAGCATGTTCGTTAAGAGTCATCACCACTCCCTAATCTCAAGTACCCAGGGACACAAACACTCTGCCTAGGAAAACCAGAGACCTTTGTTCACTTGTTTATCTGCTGACCTTCCCTCCACTATTGTCCTATGACCCTGCCAAATCCCCCTCTGCGAGAAACACCCAAGAATGATCAATAAAAAAATAAAAAAATTAAAAAAAAAATACAAAGATTAATTTCTCTAATGATCTGAACATAGAAACCAGCAAAGATTTCATGATGAAGATGCAAAAAGCAATTGCAACAAAAGCAAAAATTGACAAATGGGATCTAATTAAACTAAAGAGCTTCTGCATAGCAAAAGAAACTATCAATAGCGTACACAGAAAACCTACAGAAAGGGAAAATTTTTTTGCAAACTATGCATCTGACAAAGGTCTAATATCCAGCATCTGTAAGGAACTCAAATAAATTTACAAGAAAAAGACAAATAACCCCATTAAAAAGTGGGCAAAGGGCATGAACACTTTTCAAAAGAAGAAACACATGTGGCCAACAAGCATATGAGTTCCCCTTTTTTTATTTGCTATGAGGGAACTGTGTCTTATTTATTTTTGTGTCCCAGAAGCTAGCACAAAGCCTGACACACAGCCACTGCTAACAAAATGTTTGTGGATTTATTTAATAAAAGAGTTGGGAGTAGGTGGAGAATGGAGGGTGGGGAGCATCACACATACATGCACATGCTTAAAATGTGGTGATTTCTTCCTGATCTGACCAGATCAAAAATATAAAACAGAAACAGGATCTATGCCATGGGTCCTGGCCCTTTTTGCTTCTGCCAGCATGTGTGAGGAGATGCAGAGACAAATTCCGTGGCAGTTAGAGAACTAACTGCCAAGATGGAGCGAAGGGAACATTTAACCTTGACTTTCCACAGTCCTGAGGTTCCCAAAATAAAGGGGAACCGGAAATACCAAAGGGTGAGGAGGTATCTAATTGAAAGTCAGATGGGAAGAAGAGTCGGGTAGGCAATATTTCCCTCATCCTTGTAGCCTACCGTCCCTGCCAAGAAACATCCAAGTGCCTCGATGTCATGCCAAAGGCAGCAGCAGCTTATGGATCAGGCACACATCTACATCCGAACGCTCTGTGGCAGCCTCTGTAGTTTTAGCCTCCTAATGCTGATCGCCATGTCCCCACTGAACTGGGTACAGTTTCTGGTGATCAAGAATGGCCTTGAGCTCTACGCAGGACTCTGGACCTTATGCAACCATGAGCTGTGCTGGAGCCACACACCCAAGCCACCCTGTGAGTGCCACCGAATTAAATGCCACAGGCCCACCACGGTCTTCCTTTCCTCTTCTTCATGCAGATTATCTCCAATATTCCAGGGCCTTCTTTCTCATCTCTGTCTTTACCATACTTACTGGCCTTGGCTGGCTCTTCAGCTCTTGGATCCTTAATCGAGGAAGCATGACCACCAACTTGGATCTGAAGGTATCCATGCTCAGCTTCATCTCAGGTACAGACCTAGACTGGCAGGGTATTTTACCAATGGGTTGTGACATCTTTCCTTCTGGTCCTAGCTACCTGCTTGCTCCTCTGCCTCAACCTGTTTGTGGCACAGGTTCACTGGCATACTAGGGATGCCATGGAGTCAGATCTCCTATGGACCTATTATCTTAACTGGTGCAGTGACATCTTTTACATGTTTGCTGGTGAGTCACTTCCCTGCTCTATGCTAGAAGGAGAACCTCACCTCAAATTATTCCCTTCCCGTAGGGATCATCTCTCTTCTCAACTACTTAACTTCCAGATCGCCTGCCTGTGATGAAAACGTCACTGTGATTCCAACAGAGAGATCAAGGCTGGGGGTTGGTCCGGTGACTACAGTATCACCTGCTAAAGATGAAGGGCCAAGGTCTGAGATGGAATCTCTAAGTGTGAGAGAGAAAAATTTACCAAAGTCAGGACTGTGGTGGTGATAGGAAAACCTAACTATAGCTTGTCTTAAAAGCAGGGGAGAAGCTGAGTTGGGAATGGTCACATAAATTCTGGGAAACTCTCCTAATATCATGTCCATATTACTTGAGGAGACAGCATTAAAGCTGATGAAATGTCTTTTGCGTGCATTGGATCCAAAATATATATGATAGTCATAAAGTAAATAACTCACTTAAGAAAAACATTTCTAAAAGAAAACAACAATGTTTAGAGTCATGAATGAAAGAAACTAGTGAAAGATGCAGTGTGTAGACCAGAGACCTCTTTGGGTATCAGGGATCTCATGGACCAGAATGGCCCGTGGAGAAGAATGTTAATTACTTCTGTTTGGAATTTTCTTTATTATGTGTGGCTTTGGGTATACTCAGGATGGAAAGCACTTGGACAAATACTGTTGAATCTGAACTTAATAGCATTACCAGAAATGGAATAAATATCAATGGATATAAGACCTACTACTCAAAGGAACTGAGAGGTGCTGGGTAGA